CGCAGGGTGTTCCCCGCCAGGAGAACTGGCTCCAGAGCGCACCCGCCACGAGGGTGCACACCCCAGGCGCTGCCCTCCGCGGATCCCGACTCCCATAGCTGGCGCCGGACCCCGGCTGGCCAGAGGATGTTTTTCCACTGGGACCCGCCCTGACACCCGCCCGGGGTGCAGAGCCCGGAGCCTGCGTGTGGCCACCACCTCCGCGAGCTCTGCGCCCTCCAGGCCCCCGCTCGCAGTCCGAGACCAGGGGCGGCCAAGGTCCCGAACCCCGCCCCCGGGGCGCCGGCACTCACCGCCACAGCTTGCCCAGCGTCTTGCTGAGCTCGGCGTTGTGCAGGTGCGGGTACTGGTCGGCCAGCTTGCGGCGCGCCGCCTGCGCCCACACCATGAATGCGTTCATGGGCCGCTTCACATGCGGCTTGGCTTTGAGCGCGCCGCCGCCGCCGCCGCGCACCGGCATGGGCACCAGACTCCAGTCGTAGCCCTTGAGCACCTGCGACACGGCGTCGCGGATGCAGGCCGGGAAGCGCTCGTCCGCCGCCTCCGCCGGGTCGCCCCGGGCGCCCCCCACCGCGACCCCCGCGCGGCCCAGGCCCTCGGAGCCGGCGGGAGACGGCGGCGCGTCCGAGTCCGAGTCCTCCACGTGCGACATGGAGCTGGCGGTGCCGGACGGGCTGCAGGGCGGCTGGGAGCGGGCCTCGCTCATGTCCAGCATCGGGGCCGCGCGCGGAGGGGCGCGCACAGGAGACGCGCACCGGGGCCGGCGCCCGGGGCTGCCCTGCGGTCGCTCCGGGACCCGAGGTCGCCGCGCGGTGGCCCCGACCCTCGCCCCTGCCGCCGCCGCCGCCGCCGCCGAGGCTCGGGTCCCGCTGCGGGACCCGCAACAAGTTTCTTTAAGCGGCGGCCCCGCGGCCCCGCCCCGCGCCCGGCTACCCATTGGCGGAGCGCGCCCCGATCCCCCGGAGGCGGAGCCCGGCCGCCCCCGCCCCCCCACCCATAAAGAAAGCTCCGCGGCTCTCGCCGCGCCCCCGCCTGCCCCGCCCGGCGCCGCACCACGTGGGCCAGGCGCCCCACGCCTGGAGCTCCCCTCTCTGGAGCCCCGGGAAAGGAAGCGGGGCAGGGAGGCCGGGTGGGAGCAGGGGGGTCTCCGGCGCTTCCTCTCCTCTGCGGGCGCCGCGCGGCTCCTGAGAGTCCGCCCCCCGTCCTGACGCTCAGCTAGGAAGCGGGTCCTCGGGCCCCTCCCCCGACACACACACACACACACACACACACACACACACACACACACACTCTCTCTCTCTCTCTCTCTCTCTCTCTCTCTCTCTCTCTCTCTCACACACACACACACACACACAGCCCGTCTCGCGCCTGAGGTCTCGCCCGCAGGCCGGTGGCGCGGGGTCAGCTGCTGCCTGCGGTCCAGGACAGGGTCGGTTCCGCCGCGCAGCGCCCAGGCCCAGCTCGTCCAGAGTCTGCGGACAGCGCACGTCCAGGTAACGCGCTTCAAGGGGCCGCGGCTCGGAGCGTCATGCTTGTTTTGTCTTCTTTTTCTTCCAGTCGTGGCATTCCTGGTGGCTTTCCATCAGAACAAGCAGCTCATCGGTGACAGGGGGCTGCTTCCCTGCAGAGTGTTCCTGAAGAACTTCCAGCAGTACTTCCAGGACAGGACGAGCTGGGAAGTCTTCAGCTACATGCCCACCATCCTCTGGCTGATGGACTGGTCAGACATGAACTCCAACCTGGACTTGCTGGCTCTTCTCGGACTGGGCATCTCGTCTTTCGTACTGATCACGGGCTGCGCCAACATGCTTCTCATGGCTGCCCTGTGGGGCCTCTACATGTCCCTGGTTAATGTGGGCCATGTCTGGTGAGTAGCAGGAATGGGGCGGTCGGAGCTTATGTTAATACTCGTTTCTTCTTTTGTTTTTCAGGTACTCTTTCGGTAAGTGAGATGCATTTAGAGAAAGCTCTGCGACGCACTTTTCCTGGCCTCTCCCCTTCCTTAGCCTCTGCCATCAGCCTTCCCAGTATGCACGGAGGGCAGTGATGGGCGCTTGTGATCTGATCCGTGCCTCCTCCCTGGATGTGGGAGCTCCTGGGCTTCCAGGCCCCGGGCACCTAGAGACGGATGGTCGCACGCATGATTGTCGGCATCTCACAGGTGTGATTACCACCGCTTCCCTGGGGCAGAGGTAACTCACCTTTGGTATGTCTCGTTGTTTTAGGATGGGAGTCCCAGCTTCTGGAGACGGGGTTCCTGGGGATCTTCCTGTGCCCTCTGTGGACGCTGTCAAGGCTGCCCCAGCATACCCCCACATCCCGGATTGTCCTGTGGGGCTTCCGGTGGCTGATCTTCAGGATCATGCTTGGAGCAGTAAGTGGAGCTCTTCTGCGTGGTGTTTGGGGGACTGACTCTCCCTCTGCTCTCTTCCTTGCAGGGCCTGATCAAGATCCGGGGGGACCGGTGCTGGCGAGACCTCACCTGCATGGACTTCCACTATGAGGTGAGCGTGCCGTGCAGCGTGAGGGCAGGGCACAGGCACCTCACGGCCCCTCCTGTCCCTGCAGACCCAGCCGATGCCCAATCCTGTGGCGTACTACCTGCACCACTCACCCTGGTGGTTCCATCGCTTCGAGACGCTCAGCAACCACTTCATCGAGCTCCTGGTGCCCTTCTTCCTCTTCCTCGGCCGGCGGGCGTGCATCATCCACGGGGTGCTGCAGATCCTGTTCCAGGTGAGCCCGCGCCGCCCGCCCTGCCCCGTGTCCTGCACGAGACTCAGCTGCGGCGTCTCCACAGGCCGTCCTCATCGTCAGCGGGAACCTCAGCTTCCTGAACTGGCTGACTATGGTGCCCAGCCTGGCCTGCTTTGATGACGCCACCCTGGGATTCTTGTTCCCCTCTGGGCCAGGCAGCCTGAAGGACCGAGTTCTGCAGATGCAGAGGGACATCCGAGGGGCCCGGCCCGAGCCCAGATTCGGTAGGTGGCTCAGCTGGGGGCCCCTGCCCAAGGCCCCACCTGGAAGATGTCACTCCCCTGCCAGGCTCCGTGGTGCGGCGTGCAGCCAACGTCTCGCTGGGCGTCCTGCTGGCCTGGCTCAGCGTGCCCGTGGTCCTCAACTTGCTGAGCTCCAGGCAGGTCATGAACACCCACTTCAACTCTCTTCACATCGTCAACACTTACGGGGCCTTCGGAAGGTATGAGCCTGGGGTCCCCGTCCCCCGGAGCTCGTGGGCCTGGCCTGCCTCGGTCTCCCGGCAGCATCACCAAGGAGCGGGCGGAGGTGATCCTGCAGGGCACAGCCAGCTCCAACGCCAGCGCCCCCGATGCCATGTGGGAGGACTACGAGTTCAAGTGCAAGCCAGGTGACCCCAGCAGACGGCCCTGCCTCATCTCCCCGTACCACTACCGCCTGGACTGGCTGATGTGGTTCGCGGCCTTCCAGGTGGGGGACGGTCCCTGGCGGGCGCATGGACCACAGCCGTCTCCAGCCCGACCTCTCCTCCCAGACCTACGAGCACAACGACTGGATCATCCACCTGGCTGGCAAGCTCCTGGCCAGCGACGCCGAGGCCTTGTCCCTGCTGGCACACAACCCCTTCGCGGGCAGGCCCCCGCCCAGGTAGGATGCCCTCCCTGCCGCTGCTCAGGGGTCAGGCCCTGGGCTGACATGTGCCCCCTTGCAGGTGGGTCCGAGGAGAGCACTACAGGTACAAGTTCAGCCGTCCTGGGGGCAGGCACGCCGCCGAGGGCAAGTGGTGGGTGCGGAAGAGGATCGGAGCCTACTTCCCTCCGCTCAGCCTGGAGGAGCTGAGGCCCTACTTCAGGGACCGTGGGTGGCCTCTGCCCGGGCCCCTCTAGACGTGCACCAGAAATAAAGGCGAAGACCCAGCCCCTCGGCGGCTCAGCAACGTTTGCCCTTCCCTGCGCCCAGCCCAAGCTGGGCATCGCCAAGAGAGACGTGGAGAGGAGAGCGGTGGGACCCAGCCCCCAGCACGGGGGTCCAGGGTGGGGTCTGTTGTCACATACTGTGGCGGCTCCCAGGCCCTGCCCACCTGGGGCCCCACATCCAGGCCAACCCTTGTCCCAGGCGCCAGGGGCTCTGATCTCCCATCCATCCCACCCTCCTCCCAGAGGCCCAGCCTGGGGCTGTGCCGCCCACAGGAGTTGAGACAATGGCCATCCTGACACCTTCCTCCACTACAGCCCTGACCATAGACCCAGCCAGGTAGCTCTTGGGGTCTCTAGCGTCCCAGGGCCTGGTTTCTGTTCCCTCTTCAATGGTGTGTTCCCAGCCAGGTCCTGACCCTCAGAGCCAAGTCCCTGTCACGTCTGGGGCAGCCAAACCCTCGCCCCACAGGGACCTGGACACGCCCGGCCAGGATGTGGGGTTGGATGGGCCATTTTCTGTCCTATCCCTCATCTCCACCCCCGCCACAGCCTACACGCATCCCACACATGCAGGCACACACAGCCTGTGCACACATGTGTTCTTGGCCCGGTTTCATCCCCCCATGACTGGTGTCTGTGAGGTGCAGATGGACACAGCGCACACCCAGACCCTCCACCAGGCTGTGACCTCGCTGCCTCTGAGGCCTTGACAAGGCCCCTCAATCGGAGGACAGCCGGCCGTGCACACTTTCATCATCGTCGGACAAACAGCGTCTACTGCACATTTTTCTTATTCCTATTCTTGAGCCATAGCTATGGCATATTCTTCTACTATTCCTATTATACCACTTACCAGCTTACTCGAAAACACACTGTTTAAATGAAGAAGTTCTTGTACCT